ATGTGTGTATAAATGCACACGTGTGTATATTCAGCATTTCTGGTTATAATCGTGTGCAATGATTTCATCCAGTGGGCTGTAGACTATGGGCCAGGTTTCATATTTATCTTGGTGGGCAGGAGCACCAAGTACCATGTCTGGCACAGCTAATCACTTGCTAAATGTTAGCTATTTTCATCATCATCATCATCATCATCATCATCATCATCATCATTGCAAGGGCTTAATACATTTTTCTTTTTTAACAAACGAAGAGTTTAGGTTAGTATTTCCCATGGTTTCCTTAGAACATTGGTTCTCTGTGATATCAGTAAGTGTTGATGAATGGGCATCTGTGGTCAGCTAGATTTGGGAATGCTCAAATACATTTTTGATTGAAGGATTTTCAAGATCCTTTGTTGTATAAGGTATATATTGTGAATCTTTAAGGGGAATGGGAGGCTATAGAATGTAGCATTTCCAAAGCTGAATAACTTGTGAAACTTCTTTTTTTGGCATAAGTCGTAAAATTAGGTTTCTTGGAATTTTCTTTGGGAAATAATCACATAGTCTGGCCTTTTCATTTTTACAGATGAGGAAACTGATGACCTATATTCATTCTTGCAATAATTTATACCTCAAATATGTAATGAGTACTTCTTAAAGTTAGACACTGCTAGGTTGGGTAATACAATAGCAAGTGAAAAAAAACAGAGTTGGGGAAAGTGTTAATTATACTTTTTATATGGAGTAGATGATTAAGTGGGAGGTACAGACATTAATGAAGTAGTTACTGAAATTAGAACTGTTATGTGAATGGTGTGTAGGAAAGTAGACAGTGCTAAATCATTTGTTTTTTGTTTTACTCATTTTCAAAGCTCTGCCAGGCCCATTTAGGTCTTCCTCTCAACGTTCTGCCACTGCTAGCAGCTCTGTGATCCAGACTGCTGAAGATCAGTAAAGATGTCCATTTGCCCAGCTGCATCATCTGAGAGTGTAGCATGTTGAAGACATGATCTGTTACAGCGTGAGACAACTTTCTCTTAGTGCCTCATGTTTAATAAGTACTTGTACATATTGATAGACTGCATGAAGTATGCATAAACATACTTAGAAAAACCTGGACTGAAAGACAAACCCTACACTGTGGTTTCTTCACCCACTGCCCTAACTCACTGTGCTGTACAGGGGGACTGAATAAAATCATTTCACATGCATTTCCTGCACCCCCTTGCTCTGACCTGGCCCCATTTTGGATGGATCCAGTGACTCTTCCCTTCCCCACCATGCAAAACAGAAAAACACATCTTTCTGTTTTGATCCAGTACTGCCCACACGTTGGGGAAAATGTTAATATACTATTTGTATGAATATATTTAATCAAAGGGCATGATGTTGATACAGTAAAATTGGCCTGTGGTCTGGTGGCTTCCTGGGCAGATGATAGCAGGAGGGTTTTGCGACAGAATAGCCTTGGAGTCAGGACTTTTGTAAGAAGATTAGGTCAGTGTTTGATTTGATGTTTCATTCTGCAAAGTCACCTACAGAGAAATCAAACATTTACATGTTTATTAACTGGTGCTTTTGGTTTTGGCATGTGGCCACAGGCTTTGGGCTGGATGAGCTCTGGGAATGCACAAAAATCTCTCATTCCTTCTCTTGTATGGGTAGATAAGCAGGAAAATATTTACCTTTTCAGGTTATCCTCTTCAAAGAAGCCTGAAACTTCTTCAGCCACATCATCTTCCTGCCAGAGTCTGAAAACCAACAGGCTTTCAAGAGACCAAGGGTTGAGTGGAGTCATTTAGGGAATGACATGTATCCAGGTTGCTAAATTTTTTGGTGTTGCTCTGAGATTCTATTATACCCTTTCTTCTAATTTCTCAACAGGAATAACTCAAGTCACCTGTACTGGAAATCAGTTTGCTGAAATTAATCAACGATTCTTGAAGTTGAAGAAAAGGTAAACATTCTCTTATAAGGGAAACTCATTGTTCTTCTATTTGGTTTATTCTCTACTATCACAGTTGTTCTCTCTACAGGAGGTTCCAGCCTTGGCAAGAGGAGTGTGGCCCTTCCTGGAATCCCTCTGGACACACCCTCCTAGCATCCTCTAGGAAAGATGCGGCAGCTCAAAGGGAAGCCCAAGAAGGAGACCTCCAAGGACAAGAAGGAGCGGAAGCAAGCCATGCAGGAGGCCCGGCAGCAGATCACTACAGTGGTGCTGCCCACGCTGGCCGTGGTCGTGCTCTTGATCGTGGTGTTTGTGTACGTGGCCACGCGCCCCACCATCACCGAGTGAGCCCCGCAGCCGGCTGCGGACCCCATCGGCAGGGAGAGGAGGCGCGGGAGGGGGACGCAAACAAAAAATGGCTTTCATATTCAGAGATGTTCATGTTGCTGAGCTGTAAGCAGGAGCACCCTGTCTTCTCTGGTCTTTGACTTGATTAAAGTATCTCCGCTTTCTTGGGAGGGAATAGGGGATGTTTTATCAGTGAATGTGCCATACACCTTATGGTCCACTTCATGTGCCTTTCAGACTTCAAAGCGCGCGCGCATGTGTGTGTGTGTGTGTGTGTGTGTGTGTGTGTGTGTGTGCTTCTTTTTCTCTCCTAAAAATCGATAAGTAGCTCCACCTGAAGAGGGATGGAACCTCTGGGTCAGGAAACAGCTGGAATCCACACTCACCTCATTCCCATTGTTTGGATCATGCTTCTTTCCAACACGTGTTCACAATCTCCAAAGGGACTGTATTTCTTCTCTGTGCTTAATGTGATTTGAAATATGTTGAATCAAAGTGAAATATTTATTTTTTGAATAAAGGAGATAATAGCCTTAAACTGGATGCTTATCATGTTTTGCAAGGAGGTGC